ACCCCCACCCCGCCTCACAGCCCGCCGCGCCCGCGGGGCGACACCCCCCACTCCATCATCCCGGAGGTGGTGCGGCCGAGCCCCGGACCCAATTGGCGGAAGCGGGGCCGGTTGTGTGCGCGCGCACAAATGCCCGGATGCGCCGCGACGACCCGCGCGCTCCCCTCGGGCGGTAGGGGGCGCGCACCGAGGCACCGCGGCGAGCTTGGCTGCTTCTGGGGCCTGTGTGGCCCTGTGTGTCGGAAAGATGGAGCAAGAAGCCGAGCCCGAGGGGCGGCCGCGACCCCTCTGACCGAGATCCTGCTGCTTTCGCAGCCAGGAGCACCGTCCCTCCCCGGATTAGTGCGTACGAGCGCCCAGTGCCCTGGCCCGGAGAGTGGAATGATCCCCGAGGCCCAGGGCGTCGTGCTTCCGCGCGCCCCGTGAAGGAAACTGGGGAGTCTTGAGGGACCCCCGACTCCAAGCGCGAAAACCCCGGATGGTGAGGAGCAGGTACTGGCCCGGCAGCGAGCGGTCACTTTTGGGTCTGGGCTCTGACGGTGTCCCCTCTATCGCTGGTTCCCAGCCTCTGCCCGTTCGCAGCCTTTGTGCGGTTCGTGGCTGGGGGCTCGGGGCGCGGGGCGCGGGGCATGGGGCACGTGGCTTTGCGGAGGTTTTGTTGGACTGGGGCTAGGCAGTCGCCGCCAGGGAGGAGGGCGGGATTTCGGACGGCTCTCGCGGCGGTGGGGGTGGGGGTGGTTCGGAGGTCTCCGCGGGAGTTCAGGGTAAAGGTCACGGGGGCCGGGGGCTGCGGGGCCGCTTCGGCGCGGGAGGTCCGGATGATCGCAGGTGCCTGTCGGGTCACTAGTGTGAACGCTGCGCGTAGTCTGGGCGGGATTGGGCCGGTTCAGTGGGCAGGTTGACTCAGCTTTTCCTCTTGAGCTGGTCAAGTTCAGACACGTTCCGAAACTGCAGTAAAAGGAGTTAAGTCCTGACTTGTCTCCAGCTGGGGCTATTTAAACCATGCATTTTCCCAGCTGTGTTCAGTGGCGATTGGAGGGTAGACCTGTGGGCACGGACGCACGCCACTTTTTCTCTGCTGATCCAGGTAAGCACCGACTTGCTTGTAGCTTTAGTTTTCAGTTTTCATCGTGTCTTTTTTTTCCTTGTAGGCAAATGTGCAATACCAACATGTCTGTACCTACTGATGGTGCTGTAACCACCTCACAGATTCCAGCTTCGGAACAAGAGACCCTGGTTAGTATTTTTGTCTCGTGTAACTTTTAAGAGAAGTATAATAGCAGTTCTTTTCTCTTTATAGGTTAGACCAAAGCCATTGCTTTTGAAGTTATTAAAGTCTGTTGGTGCACAAAAAGACACTTATACTATGAAAGAGGTAAGCTGAATCAAGAGATAAGTAGTATCTCATTTAATGCTCAGAAATCATATTTGTATTTCAGGTTCTTTTTTATCTTGGCCAGTATATTATGACTAAACGATTATATGATGAGAAGCAACAACATATTGTATATTGTTCAAATGATCTTCTAGGAGATTTGTTTGGCGTGCCAAGCTTCTCTGTGAAAGAGCACAGGTAATTCTTCAGTTTAGTCCATTGTAAAAAGCCTCTTGTTATTTTTTTTTTTTCTGTCTACAAGGAAAATATATACCATGATCTACAGGAACTTGGTAGTAGTCAATCAGCAGGGTAAGTTAATTTTGAGCATCATGGATAAATACCCAAGTTTCTGATCCTTTTTCTTTTCTCTCAGAATCATCGGACTCAGGTACATCTGTGAGTGAGAACAGGTGTCACCTTGAAGGTGGGAGTGATCAAAAGGTAATCTAAGTAAATTTCTCATTCTAATGTAATGTTGTATTTTATTTTTTTCCTAAATGCTTAGGACCTTGTACAAGAGCTTCAGGAAGAGAAACCTTCATCTTCACATTTGGTTTCTAGACCATCTACCTCATCTAGAAGGAGAGCAATTAGTGAGACAGGTATATATGAATATTTATTTGACGCATTCACACAGCAATTTATTTTTTTTCCTTACATATCCAGAAGAAAATTCAGATGAATTATCTGGTGAACGACAAAGAAAACGCCACAAATCTGATAGTATTTCCCTTTCCTTTGATGAAAGCCTGGCTCTGTGTGTAATAAGGGAGATATGTTGTGAAAGAAGCAGTAGCAGTGAATCTACAGGGACGCCATCGAATCCGGTAATGTTCTCATTTTAAGTAAGGCAAGACTCTTATTAAGTTATATATTTTTTTCTTGTTTTAGGATCTTGATGCTGGTGTAAGTGAACATTCAGGTGATTGGTTGGATCAATGAATTGATGCTAATGAATGTGTTTTATTAGGTATATCAAGTTACTGTGTATCAGGCAGGGGAGAGTGATACAGATTCATTTGAAGAAGATCCTGAAATTTCCTTAGCTGTAAGTATACATCTACTTTTTTAAGAAATAAAAGAAACTGACTGTGTGTCTTATTTCATTGAAGGACTATTGGAAATGCACTTCATGCAATGAAATGAATCCCCCCCTTCCATCACATTGCAACAGATGTTGGGCCCTTCGTGAGAATTGGCTTCCTGAAGATAAAGGGAAAGATAAAGGGGAAATCTCTGAGAAAGCCAAACTGGAAAACTCAACACAAGCTGAAGAGGGCTTTGATGTTCCTGATTGTAAAAAAACTATAGTGAATGATTCCAGAGAGTCATGTGTTGAGGAAAATGATGATAAAATTACACAAGCTTCACAATCACAAGAAAGTGAAGACTATTCTCAGCCATCAACTTCTAGTAGCATTATTTATAGCAGCCAAGAAGATGTGAAAGAGTTTGAAAGGGAAGAAACCCAAGACAAAGAAGAGAGTGTGGAATCTAGTTTGCCCCTTAATGCCATTGAACCTTGTGTGATTTGTCAAGGTCGACCTAAAAATGGTTGCATTGTCCATGGCAAAACAGGACATCTTATGGCCTGCTTTACATGTGCAAAGAAGCTAAAGAAAAGGAATAAGCCCTGCCCAGTATGTAGACAACCAATTCAAATGATTGTGCTAACTTATTTCCCCTAGTTGACCTGTCTATAAGAGAATTATATATTTCTAACTATATAACCCTAGGAATTTAGACAACCTGAAATTTATTCACATATATCAAAGTGAGAAAATGCCTCAATTCACATAGATTTCTTCTCTTTAGTATAATTGACCTACTTTGGTAGTGGAATAGTGAATACTTACTATAATTTGACTTGAATATGTAGCTCATCCTTTACACCAACTCCTAATTTTAAATAATTTCTACTCTGTCTTAAATGAGAAGTACTTGGTTTTTTTTTTTCTTAAATATGTATATGACATTTAAATGTAACTTATTATTTTTTTTGAGACCGAGTCTTGCTCTGTTACCCAGGCTGGAGTGCAGTGGCGTGATCTTGGCTCACTGCAAGCTCTGCCTCCCGGGTTCGCACCATTCTCCTGCCTCAGCCTCCCAATTAGCTTGGCCTACAGTCATCTGCCACCACACCTGGCTAATTTTTTGTACTTTTAGTAGAGACAGGGTTTCACCGTGTTAGCCAGGATGGTCTCGATCTCCTGACCTCGTGATCCGCCCACCTCGGCCTCCCAAAGTGCTGGGATTACAGGCATGAGCCACCGCGTCCGGCCTAAATGTCACTTAGTACCTTTGATATAAAGAGAAAATGTGTGAAAGATTTAGTTTTTTGTTTTTTTGTTTGTTTGTTTGTTTGTTTGTTTTGAGATGAGTCTCTCTGTCGCCCAGGCTGGAGTGCAGTGTCATGATCTAGCAGTCTCCGCTTCCCGGGTTCAAGCCATTCTCCTGGCTCAGCCTCTGGAGCAGCTGGGATTACAGGCATGCACCACCATGCCCAGCTAATTTTTGTATTTTTAGTAGAGATAGGGTTTCACCATGTTGGCCAGGCTGGTCACGAACTCCTGACCTCAAGTGAGGTCACCCGCCTCGGCCTCCCGAAGTGCTGGGATTGCAGATGTGAGCCACCATGTCCAGCCAAGAATTAGTATTTAAATTTTAGATACTCTTTTTTTTTTTTTTTTTTTTTTTTTTTGAGACAGAGTCTTGCTCCATCACCCATGCTAGAGTGCAGTGGAGTGATCTCGGCTCACTGCAACTTCCGCCTTCTGGGTTCAAGCTATTCTCCTGCCTCAGCCTTCCAAGTAACTGGGATTACAGGCATGTACCACCATACCAGCTGATTTTTTTGTATTTTTAGTAAAGACAGGGTTTCACCATGTTAGCCAGGCTGATCTTGAACTCCTAAACTCAAGTGATCTACTCACCTCAGCCTCCCAAAATGCTGGGATTACAGATGTGAGGCACCTGGCCTCAGATTTTTGATACTCTTAAACCTTCTGATCCTTAGTTTCTCTCTCCAAAATACTCTTTCTAGGTTAAAAAAAAAAAGGCTCTTATATTTGGTGCTATGTAAATGAAAATGTTTTTTAGGTTTTCTTGATTTAACAATAGAGACAGGGTCTCCCTGTGTTGCCCAGGCTGGTCTCGAACTCCTGGGCTCAAGAGATCCTCCTGTCTTGGCCTCGCAAAGTGCTAAGTAGGATTACAGGCGTTAGCCACCACACCCGGCTGTAAAAATGTACTTATTCTCCAGCCTCTTTTGTATAAACCATAGTAAGGGATGGGAGTAATGATGTTATCTGTGAAAATAGCCACCATTTACCCGTAAGACAAAACTTGTTAAAGCCTCCTGAGTCTAACCTAGATTACATCAGGCCCTTTTTCACACACAAAAAAATCCTTTATGGGATTTAATGGAATCTGTTGTTTCCCCCTAAGTTGAAAAACAACTCTAAGACACTTTAAAGTACCTTCTTGGCCTGGGTTACATGGTTCCCAGCCTAGGTTTCAGACTTTTGCTTAAGGCCAGTTTTAGAAACCCGTGAATTCAGAAAAGTTAATTCAGAAATTTGATAAACAGAATTGTTATTTAAAAACTAACTGGAAAGATTGTTAAGTTCTTTCTGAATTATTCAGAAATTATGCATCATTTTCCTTCAAGAATGACAGGGTCAGCATGTGGAATTCCAAGATACCTCTTGACTTCCTCTCAAGCTCCGTGTTTGGTCAGTGGAGGCCCATCCGAGCTCAGCACTGAGAAGTGTTAGTTTCTTTGGGACCCATCTACCCTGACCACATCATGATGTTCATCTGCAGCTGTTGCAAGGTGTTCAGATTGTATAAACATAAATGTCACAAAAACTTTAAAAGAAGTGCAATTCTCAAAAGGTTAGGTGGACTAAAGCATTCTGTAAAGCAACTGCTAATAATGAGCTTACAGTGGATTTGAATTTGAAAAATATAGTAACAAGCCTGTCAAATATCTGCAAGAACTATGGAATAAAACTACTGATGCAGTGAAGACAGTTGAAAAGATCAAACAAATGCCAAGCTATATTTATAATGAACAAATTCAAGAAAAAGGACTACGGAAAGTTCAGGACATCAAAGAAGTCAGGCAAAACTCATCTTGACCCCTGTTGCAGGCAAAGGAACGCAGCTGGAAGAAAAGATGATATAACAGTTAACAGGATGCAGACATGGCAGAGGTTTCCTAAAAATCTCATTATCTATAACCATTTCTATATTTACATTTGAAAATCTCCTTTGGAGACTTAGAACCTCTAAATTATTGACTTATTTTTTATATAAGGTCACTCCGATGAAAGGTGATTACAAAATCATCTACATTGCTGTCTACAAAACAGATAATATGGATGTTTGATCGCATCTCATTGTTAACTCTTTACTGATATGTTTGTAAATACAGAAGTGAAATGTGGACATAAAATAGTTACGCTATTTGGTTAATGGTACTAGACAACATGTAATTAATGACATTCAAAAATTTATGGCTAGTGATATATATAAAGTAAAATTTTCTTTGCAGTAAAATATGCCCTTTATTATAGAAGGGAGGATATAAGGAACCAACAGTTTGTATGAAAATAGCTCAAATAATATCTTTTATTTTGATTTTAATATTTCTTATTTTGGTTTATTAGTGTCTTAGAACAAAATGGCCTTATATAATGAAGCCTAGTTATGCTGGACTGTTTTGATCTCTTTTAATTGTTCTGACAGATAGTTGGGGATGAGAGCCGAATAAGGTTTGCCTGAAATAACTGACACTATATAATTTCTGCTTTGGCAAATACTAAGTTCTAACTTGTCATTCCTGGTAGAACAAGCTTTATTTTTCGAGCCTAGCAATGATCTAGAAGCAGATGTTATCTCAGTGCCTTTTGCAATTTGTTGTGTGGGTTTTTTTTTTTTTAAAGCCACACAATAATTTTGGAAAACAATGTATGGGTAGAACATGTGTCTGTTAATTGCACACAAAACCACTTTTAATGGGTACAGAGTTAAATTTGAAGGAATAAGTTCTAGCTGAAGTATTATGAACTCCAAATAATGCTTTGAGGACCTCCAAAGGTAAAAGTACTAATCCCTTTGGCCATTTATTGAGAGAGAGAGAGAGAGAGAGTAGGGTGACTATAGTTAATGTATTGAATGTTCTTGCTACAAATAAATGATATTTGAGCTGATGGGTGTGCTAATTACACTGATTTGATCAATACCCATTGTATGTGAAACAGTACATACACCATATTTACAATTATGTATTTAACATTTAAAATTTCTAATATAAGTATCTCTCAAACTGTGGATTAACTTCTTGATTTATATTTAAATATGAATCTTAAGCAAAACAGTGAAAATAACCATCTTGATTTAGTGTTTTTCTCCCATATGTGAATTGTATATACTTAGGTGAAGACAATAAAATCAACTGAACTGTAAGCTTAGAATAGGACTGAGGTAATTCTGCACAGCAACTTTACTAATGGTACATTGTTGCTTCAAAACTCTCTCTCTCTCTCTCTGTCTGTCTCAATAAATGGCCAAAGGGATTAGTAGTTTACCTGTGGAGGTCCTCCAAGCATTATTTGGAGTTGATAATACTTCAGCTACAACCAAGCAGAATCTCTTTTTTTTGGAGGTCCTCGAAGCATTATTTGGAGTTGATAATACTTCAGCTTCAATTTGGAGTTGATAATATTTCAGCTAGAACCTAGTAGAATCTGTTTTTTTCCTTTGGAGGTCCTCAAAGCATTATTGGAGTTCATAATACTGAAGCTAGAACCAAGCAGAATCTGTTTTTTTCTGAGGAGTATCGGTAGCATAAATGTGATTATAAACATAGTACACTTGATATATGGAGGCAGTGACAGCTATTTTTACAAAATTTAAATCTGCAAATGGATTCAACATGTTTATGGGTTATTAAAATTGTCTGATTTCTTAGGTTCTTTATAGTACACGTGTTGAAAATAAATGATTAAGAATTGTTTCAAGAATGCAATTATTTGATCTTAAATTTTTATGAGTTGTTAAAATAGAAATTATTTGAATATCATATATTTGGGTAACAAAAGGCACAAGTCTGAATGTGTTTCTTTTTCTGGAATGGCCATGCCTGCCCACTTTAGAAATACAAATATCACTGGGCAGCTTGAAGCAGTTGGGAGCCTCCAATGAGAGCAACTTGAGAGAATGATGTTGCAAGTTAGTAGGAGTAAGAAATGCTGTGTTCTCCCTGTCTTCTCTTAGGTCACATGGCAGCCTGGCCTAAGTGATCGTGAATGGTCTATAAGGGAGGTAGCTGGGACAGGGAGGGGAGTTTGGGCTAGCCACCGTACCACTTGTCAGCGTGAAAAGTAAGATTGTAATTGCCTGTTTAGTTTTCTGCCTCATCTTTGAAAGTTCCACCAAGCTGGGAACCTCTTGATTGTGAGGCACAAATGTAAGTACATCAGAAAAAAACAAAAAAACTGGCTTTAAAGCAGGAGCTTGTGGGCCCCTAAGCCAGACGGGGACTAGCTTTTGGCATTATATAATTAAGATTTTTTAAATCCTTAATAAGGGTTTTATTTTATTTTTATTTATTTTTTGAGACGGAGTCTTGCTCTGTGGCTCAGGCTGGAGTACAGTGGTGCAATCTTGGCTCACTGCAACCTCTGCCTCCTGGCTGTGTTCAAGTGGTTCTGCTTCAGCCTCCCAAGTAGCTGGGGTTAGAGCACCCTGTCACCACGCCCCGCTAATTTTTGTATTTCTAGCAGAGATGAAGTTTCACTATGTTGGCCAGGCTGGGCTCAAACTCCTGACCTCAAGTGATCTGCCCGCCTTGGCCCCCCAAAGTGCTGTGATTACAGGCGTGAGCCGCCACGCCCAGCCTAATAAGGGTTTTAAAGATAATTAGTGTGTAGGTCTGTAGGCTTATGATGGTAACCACAAGTTGTTAATGGCATTGTGAAAAGTTTTTAGTTGCGCTTTATGGGTGGATGCTGAATTACATTTTGATTTGATACTTATAAAAAGAAAAAGTATTTCTTCAGCTTAAAAAATTGTTTAAAAGTTTGTGATCATATTGTCTACCATGTAGCCAGCTTTCAATTATATGTAAGAGGGACTTTTTGACATTTACAAATAATACTTTGAGGTAGATATCTGAAAGCACCAGCACTTGGAAGGTGTTCAGAAGTAACAAATTATAAAATGAGCTAACAAACGAAAGGCAAAATAAAACCGTAAAGCAAGCAGATGGGAGGCGTGTTCAGTAACTTATTCATAATGCATCTGAAATGATTGCTGTACTCAAATATTTAACGTTAGAGTAATAGTATTTTGAATGAAAACCATAGTTGATTGTCTTTAGAGAGAGGAGTGGTACTGAAACATACTTGAATTCGTATTGCTTTCCTTTAAAGCTCTCCTTTAAAGACTTTAAAAAAAATTCGATAGGCATTTTCATGTTTCAGTCCTACAATCCCACATCTCTGCTGCCTTCAGAATGCTACAACTTAGATGTCCAGCCAACAGCTTAAAGCCAATTTATAAAAATAGCATCTTTCCTAATTCCAAAATTTCACCTTTTGTTTGTTTTGTTTTGAGATGCGGTCTTGCTCTGTCGCCCAGGCTGGAATGCAGTGCTGCAAACATGACTCACTACAGCCTCAACCTCCTGGGCTCAAGCAATCCTCCCACCTCAGCCTCCCAAGTAGCTGGGGACCACAGGTGCAAGCCACCAGGTCCAGCTAACCTTCCCCCCACCTCCCCCGACCCCGCTGCCACCCGCCCTGAGACAGAGTCTTGCTCTTTCACCCAGACTGGAGTGCAGTGGTGCAATCTCGGCTCATTGCAACCTCCACCTCCCAGGTTCAAGCAATTCTGCCTCAGCCTCCTGAGTAGCTGGAATTATAGGTGCTCGCCAACCACACCTGGCTAATTTTTTTTGTATTTTTAGTAGAGATGGGGTTTCAGCATGTTGTCCAGGCTGGTCTCGAACTCCTGACCTCATGATCCGCCCACCTCGGCCTCCCAAAGTACTGGGATTACAGGCGTGAGCCACCGTGCCCGGCCTAATTTTTGTATTTTTTGTAGAGACAGTTTCACCATGTTGCCCAGGCTGGTCTCAAACTCCTGGGGTCAAGTGATCTGCCCGTCTTGGCTTCCCAAAGTGCTGAGATTACAGGTGTAAGCCACCACGCCAAGCCCAAAATTTCACCTTTTAAATTTATTCCATTTATTTTGTAGGTGAATTTCATTTATTTCTCAGGGTTAAATTTTAGCGCTTTTGCCTGTGTCTATTTTTGGTTCACACCTCCCCAGCCCACTGTCCTGTATTAAGTAGGCCTTCCTTCAAGATCACAGTAATATCTCCCTAAATGGATTTCACTACGTTTGGTCCTATTTTTGGTTCAGTTATAGTTTACAGATACCATCATGTTGCTTCCCTGATTTAAATATTGGGGGAAAAACTTGCTTTTTGGATTTTATCTCTGATGTTCTACTGGATTATTTTAGACTTTTAGAACACTATGAAATGGGTGCTTGCTTTTCACTTTTCAAACCTTTTTTGCTTAAACAAAGTTCATAAGCTTATTGTAGTGGGAAGTTCAAAGTCACAGATCTGGTACTTACTCGCCTAGTGACCTTAGAGACAATAAATCTATAGAGCCTAGTATGGGGTCTGGCAGGTAGTAAGCACTTTTAATGAATGGAAGTTTAATATTCTGTTTGCATCCACTCGACCATAATCACCCCAAATCCAGCTTAGGTAGCCTTGAATTAACCCCTACTCCACCTTGAAGTTTTTTATTTGTTTTTTGCTGAGACAGGGTCTCATTCTGTCACCCAGGCTGGAGTATAGTGGCGCAAACATGACTCACTGCAGCCTCCTGAGTAGCTGGGAACACAGGCCTGTTGCCACCATGCCTGGCTAATATATATATTATATATAATATACATATATTACATATATATATATAATACATATGTGTTTATGTATGTATGTGTGTGTACATTATATATATATATATACTTTTTTTAGAGGCAGAGTCCTGCTATGTTGCCCAGGCTGGCCTTGAACTCCTGGGCTCAAGCAATCCTCGTGTCTTGACCTTGACCTCTCAAAATGCTGGGATTACAGGTGCGAGCCACTGCATCTGGTGAATTAAGCCTTTTTTATACACTCAACTCTGAGGTATTCTGTTCATACCAATATGTTCCTTTGTATCTTCTTGCCATAGCAGGTTGTAACATCCTTTTGTATCTCCTTTCTTTTTTTTTTTTTTTTTTTGAGACGGAGTCCCGCTGTTTAGCCCAGGCCGGATTGCAGTGGCGCAATCTCGGCTCACTGCAAGCTCCGCCTCCCAGGTTCACGCCATTCTCCTGCCTCAGCCTCCCGAGTAGCTGGGACTACAGGCGCCCGCCACCGCGCCTGGCTAATTTTTTGTATTTTTAGTAGAGACGGGGTTTCACCGTGTTAGCCAAGATGGTCTCGATCTCCTGACCTTGTGATCCGCCCGCCTCGGCCTCCCAAAGTGCTGGGATTACAGGCGTGAGCCACCGCGCCCAGCCGTATCTCCTTTCAAATGTCAAATAAATACATTGTGTATACAGTAGTAAAGGATGTTGATTGGCATTGAAAGCAACTATCAAGTTCTTGTTGATTTAGAAGACAAAAAGACAATTTTAAAATAACATCCTGGGCCAGGCTCTGTGACTCACGCCTGTAATCTCAACACTTTGGGAGGCCAAGGAAGGAGGATCACTTGAGGCCAGGAGTTTGAGATCAGCCTGGGCAACATAATGACACCCTGTATCCAAAAAATTGTGGTGGCATGCATGGGAGACTGAGGTGGGAGGATCACTTGAGCCCAGGAGTCCAATGTTACAATGAGCTATGATTGCGCCACTACACTCTGCTTAGGAGACAGATGGAGACTTGTCTCTTAAAAAAATAAAAAATAACAGTATGTTCATTAAACATTAATCTCACTGATTGTGATTTTTTGTTTGTTTTTTTGAGATGGCGTCTTGCTCTGTTGCCCAGGGTGGAGTGCAATGGCGTGATCTTGGCTCACTGCAGCCTCCACCTCCTGGGTTCAAGTGATTCTCCTGCTTTAGCCTCCCAAGTAGCTGTGTTATTTCAGCTAATTTTTTCATTTTTAGTGGAGATGGGGTTTTGCCATGTTGGCCAGGCTGGTCTCGAATTCCTGACCTCATGTGGTCCACCTGCCTCGGCCTCCCAAAGTGCTGGGATTACAGGCATTGAGCCACTGTGCCTGGCCTGATTATGATTTTTTAAAGTCCCCCCCCAAATTATTGTTTGTGCAATAAATGGCAAAAAAGAAGCATTCTAAGAAAAAAGTAGTCTTAAAAGTTGATATGGTGTCAGAATTGTAAGAGAGAGGGTCTTGGCTGAAAAGCCTTTTTAGAAAAAATTGCTCCCTACAAAAAAGGCCTTTTCTACCTTTTCTCACATTTGTTTCTTTTTATAGGAGGCATCTGAGAAGACCAAATCTCTTCAAAGTTAAGCTTTTTGTTTTTTTGGGGGGGACGAAGTCTCGTTCTGTCACCCAGGCTGGAGTGTAGTGGCATGATCTCGGCTCACTGCAACCTCTGCCTCCTGGGTTCAAGCAATTCTCCTGCCTCAGCCTCCCGAGTAGCTGGAAATTCAGGCGCCTGCCACCATGCCCAGCTAATTTTTGTATTTTTAATAGAGGCAGGGTTTCACTATATTGGCCAGGCTGGTCTCGAACTCCTGACCTCATGATCCGCCTGCCTCTGCCTCCCAAAGTGTTGGGATTACAGGCATGAGCCACCGCACCCAGCCCAAAGTTAAGCATTTTTTAACCACAAGGTGGGAGGTGGAAGTATCTCGTTGGAAGACTAAAGGTGTCCACTAACGGTAGACCCTTTTTTTTTTTTTTTTGAGATGGAGTTTCACTGTCGCCCAGACTAGACTGAAGTGGCGCGATCTCGGCTCACTGCAACCTCTGCCCCCCAGGTTCAAGTGATTCTCCTGCCTCAGCCTCTAGAGTAGCTAGGATTACAGGGGTCCACCACCACACCTGGCTAGTTTTTGTATTTTCAGTAGAGACGGGGTTTCACCATGTTGGCCAGGCTGGTCTCGAACTCCTGACCTCAGGTGACCCACCTGCTTTGGCCTCCCAAAGTGCTGGGATTACAGGTGTGAGCCACTGCGCCTGGCCGTTTTTTTTTTTGTTGTTGTTGTTGTTTGTTCGTTTGTTTGTTTTGAGACAGTCTCTCACTCCAGGTTGGAGTGCAGTGGCACTATCTCAGCTCACTGCAAACTCTGCCTCCCAAGGTCAAATGATTCTCCTGCCTCAGCCTCCCAGTAGTTGGAATTACAGGCGCATGCCACCATGCATGGCTAATTTTTTGTATTTTTAGTAGAGACGGGGTTTCACCATGCTAGCCTTGAACTCCTGACCTTGTGATCTGCCTGCCTCGGCCTCCCAAAGTGCTGGGATTACAGACATGAGCCACCATGCTAGCCTTGAACTCCTGACCTCGTGATCTGCCTGCCTCGGCCTCCCAAAGTGCTGGGATTACAGACATGAGCCACCATGCCTGGCAAATTTTTGTATTTTCAGTAGAGATGGGGTTTTGCTATGTTAGCCAGGCTAGTCTCGAACTCCTGACCTCAGGTGATCCAGTCGCCTCGGCCTCCCAAAGTGCTGGGATTACAGATGTGAGTCACTACGCTTGGTAGACTCTTAACAGCGCTGAGAGACCACTCCAAGAGAGCAGAGAAATAATAGTTCTATTCTCAGTTGTCAAACAGCAAACAAAAAACCCTTGGCTGGGGGGTGATGGCTCACCCCTGTAATCCCAGCACTTTGGGAGGCTGAGGTGGGTGGATCACTTGAGGCCAGGAATTCAAGACCAACCTGGGCAACATGGTGCAACCCTGTCTTAACTAAAAATACAAAAATTAGCCAGGCGTCATGGCATGTGCCTGTTAATTCCAGCTGCTCGAGAGGCTGAGGCATGAGAATTACTTGAACCTGGGAGGTGGAGGTTGCAGTGAGCCGAGATCCCACCACTGCACTCCAGCCTGGGTGACAGAGCGAGACTTCGTCCCAAAAAAAAAAAAAAAAGCTGCAAATTTAAACGTTGAAGTCTAGGTAAATATACCAGGGAACTTCTGCTTAAGAGGCTTCTATGTAATGAAATTCTCTTGAAAACAGAGAAACTATTTCCTGTTTATTTTCTAAATTGAGACGTCACTTTTTAAAAATTGGTACCTGTAATTTAGCCATTTCCTACTCAGCAATGTCTCATTTAAACTATTATTTGTTTAGCGTGTTTCAAAGAGCAGATGTAAGCTTGAGCCCATCCTCTGTCCTATGACTAAGTCGATATTAGCAGGGGTTAGGACTGTTAGTTTTCCAGTTCCTACTGGAGGCAAATTCTTTGTTTACCACTGTTCTCTGTATTTCAAAAGCACCTGGAAATCAATAAAATTTGTTATTCAGAACAAAAGCCTTCTCTATATATCAGTATTTCCCAAAATG